CCTAATAGTAGAGATAAGATGTTAATACATAACCACCAAGAAATAAACATGGAGATCTAGTGAAAACCCATGACATGTTTTCTAAAAATGTCATCTTCCTTGTGACGAAAGGAGCTGGTCATTGCTAGGCAGGTGCTGTACCTTTTTCAACTCCCACGTTTCAGCAGCAGGCTCTGCTGAGTGACATTTTGCAAGGCTGAGGCCCCCGTAGGCGCAGGCGCCGTTGGGGTGCGCATCCGGGGACCTGCAGGTTACAAGCAGCAGATCCCACCTTCAGTCCTGGCTCTGACAAGCCCTCCAGGTAAGGCGCCTTTGCATTTAGCCGAGCTAGAGAAGAGAGCTGGAAGCCACCTCTACCTTTCACGGGGGGAAGGGACTGCCCGCGCGCTCGCCCCCATTATCTCAGCCCTCCGAAGCGCGCCACGGACTCCAGCCTTGTCTCTCACCCCCAGCCTCACCCCGCGTCCCTGACCCGCGAGTCTCCCGCCCAGCTCCGCGTCCCCGGTCCCTGCCTCCAGGCGCGTACACGGCGCGCTAAGAGGCGCGGGGAGCTCTTAGCGCACCTACTACTTAACCGGACCGGCTACTTACTGGCCGCCAGGTGGAAGCCTGCGATCGAGCTGGCCGGGCCTCCCAGCACCGCCGCTCTCCAGGCTCCCTTTCCAGGACTCAACTTTGGTCCCAGCCCCAATCGCAGCTCCGGTAACCTTTCCAGGAACCGAAATGCTAGATACAGCGGAAGGAGAAACGGAGGGAGGAAGACAAACCCGGAGCAGGGCGGCGCGGCAGTTTGGACACGCCCCGAGCTCTCCTGGGCTCTCAGTCCCCGTCAGGATGGGAGGCGCGTGCCGAGGGAGGAGGCTGAGGACACAGCCTCCTTTCGCCCTGCGCTGCCCGGCCTTCCGCGTGACCCCGCCTATGACCTCGGGGCGTTCCGCCTACGTCTGACCGTCAGGTGCGCACGCGCACTTACAGGCTTGTTTTGCCAGCTTCACGCCACCCGGGATGGGAGAAAGCAGGTGTCGCGAGAGTTGGGCGCAAGACGCCTTGTAGGGAGTGTAACTATGGCCGGCCTGCGGAACGAAAGTGAACAGGAGCCGCTCTTAGGCGACACACCTGGAAGCAGGTGAGCGGATCCTGGTGGAGGGACCCCTCAGTATTTATACTACTTTTTTCTTCTTTACACCTAGAGAATGGGACATTTTAGAGACTGAAGAGCATTATAAGAGCCGATGGAGATCTATTAGGATTTTATATCTTACTATGTTTCTCAGCAGTGTAGGTAAGTATTAGAAATACATAATTTTAACAATTAAGTATAAATAACCTAGTTTGCTTCTTCACAGGGTTTTCTGTAGTGATGATGTCCATATGGCCATATCTCCAAAAGGTTTGTACATTTCAATCTATTTTTCCCTTATACAATTCTTAAAGCACTGTACCTTTTTCTGCAGATTGATCCGACAGCTGATACAAGTTTTTTGGGCTGGGTTATTGCTTCATATAGTCTTGGCCAAATGGTAGCTTCACCTATATTTGGTTTATGGTCTAATTATAGACCAAGAAAAGAGCCTCTTATTGTCTCCATCTTGATTTCCGTGGCAGCCAACTGCCTCTATGCATATCTCCACATCCCAGCTTCTCATAATAAATACTACATGCTGGTTGCTCGTGGATTGTTGGGAATTGGAGCAGGTAAGGTTGTATGTATATGTTTGGTTGTGTCATAATTCATCTGTGAAAATTTTATCTTAATAAGTTTTTCAGACTTGTTTTACATTCCTTGGAGAAAAAGGTGTGACATGGGATGTGATTAAACTGCAGATAAACATGTATACAACACCAGTTTTACTTAGCGCCTTCCTGGGAATTTTAAATATTATTCTGATCCTTGCCATACTAAGGTAATTAGATAGAAATGATAAAACTATTTTTGATAGGTACAATATTTGTGTTTTTCTTTTTAAGAGAACATCGTGTGGATGACTCAGGAAGACAGTGTAAAAGTATTAATTTTGAAGAAGGTACTTTTAACCCATTTGGCTGAATTAATATAGGTAATGTAATTTTTCTCCTATTTCCCTATAGCAAGTACAGATGAAGCTCAGGTTCCCCAAGGAAATATTGACCAGGTTGCTGTTGTGGCCATCAATGTTCTGTTTTTTGTGACTCTATTTATCTTTGCCCTTTTTGAAACGTAAGTTTTATTCCATCTTCATCTGAATCAGAAAATAAAATAAGAATAATTTTTTTTTTCTTAGCATCATTACTCCATTAACAATGGATATGTATGCCTGGACTCAAGAACAAGCTGTGTTATATAATGGCATAATACTTGCTGCTCTTGGGGTTGAAGCCGTTGTTATTTTCTTAGGAGTTAAGTTGCTTTCCAAAAAGTAAGTTAAGTGTTTTTGGTTTTATGTCTGTTAGTAATGCACTGCAATGGTTTTGTTTTTACAGATTTGCACAATAATTCAATCCCTAATACCACATTTGGGGAAATTATTATTGGTCTTTGGAAGTCTCCAATGGAAGATGACAATGAAAGACCAACTGGTTGCTCGATTGAACAAGCCTGGTGCCTCTACACCCCGGTGATTCATCTGGCCCAGTTCCTTACATCAGCTGTGCTAATAGGATTAGGCTATCCAGTCTGCAATCTTATGTCCTATACTCTATATTCAAAAATTCTAGGACCAAAACCTCAGGTAAGCCAGGTACCCTGACATTGCAATTATAGAAAATATACTTGTAAGCACTCAACATTTTTTGCTGCCATTCTCTATTTTTACACAGACTGATTTGAGGGATTTTTATCATATTCAGCATTTAAAATTTTTAAAAATCCCACAACTTCTATAAAGTTCATTCTTGGGTAGGTTATGTGGGTTATAGTTTTGGATACAGAAGTTGTAGGAGTGGCATTGTGGTAGAGTGTAAAGTGGCACAGTGGAGTCAGCCAAATATGGCTTCAAACCTCTTGAACAAGTTACTTAAACTTTCTGAGTTTCAGCTTCTACCTTTGTTAAACAGGCATAACACCTGTCATCGAAACTTGTGAACATTACAAATGATGTATTTAAAGCACCTACCTCAGTGACTGGCATGTAGCAGGTACAAAATAAATGTTAGCTTTAAAAGGTATTTTAATCAATTTTATTATTCCCAGGGCTTCAGCAGACAGTAAGTTTTTCCCTTTACACTCCTTTTATTTTTTTTAATCTGACTTAATATTAAATGCTATATTTATAGGAGGCATTTTATGTTTAATTTAAAAGTAAAAGATGCAGAAATGATTCTTGTAAGTTTGCTGTAGTTTGGTAATACCATTTCTTTGCTTTTAAATAACTAAACCCCAATATCAATCTGCTTGTCCTCCATTTCACCCCCAACAGGGTGTATACATGGGCTGGTTAACAGCATCTGGAAGTGGAGCCCGGATTCTTGGGCCTATGTTCATCAGCCAAGTGTATGCTCACTGGGGACCACGATGGGCATTCAGCCTGGTGTGTGGAATAATAGTGCTCACCATCACCCTCCTGGGAGTGGTTTACAAAAGACTCATTGCTCTTTCTGTAAGATATGGGAGGATTCAGGAATAAACTAGCTAAGACTGTGATGGAAACTACTTGCTGTGTGGCACTTCCTGGTCTAAAGCTCTGCTAGACAATTGCGGTGAGCCAGTCTCCAAGAATCAGACTACAGATATTGCAGATTTTGAAGAACAAGAACATATGTTGAATAACAGAGAGAATTCTACATGTCATTGTGAATAGTAGGTTATATAAAAACATACTAGATGATAATTTCCTTACCTCAGAAATGAAATATTATTCTTATAATACCTTTTTGTGGTTGCATGAACTAATGAGTGAATGGACAATGATGAATAAATGTGAAGCTGTATTCTTAATACCCACTGCAGAAGTGTCATTAAAATAATATACAGTGGAACCAGAAAGAGGGTTCTGTAAGAATTAGCCATAGCAGAACAAAATTATAGAATTTTAAATACCTCTACCCAAGTAGAGGTATTTTTATTCAGACACCTACTTTTTATTTATAAAAAAATGCATTTTCTATTATCAAGTTCACTTATGAAATAAAAATTATAACACATATTTTCCATTTAGCGTGCCTAACATCCTACCTTGCCTTCTATGAGTCTTTCTTCTAATACTACACCTCTGCCTTATTTTAGTTCAGGGTTTCACTAAGTAACCCCTACATTAATAAATGAGTATGGATAATGCTAATATTTGAGCAATACAGAGGATTAAGAGATCAAGATACTTCACTGCCTATTAGCCTAATAGGGATACCTACTTTCTTTCAAATGCCAAAAATTCACATTAGAAACATAATCCAGATATGTGTTATTTTATATATATATATACAAAACAGTAAATGGTTTCTTAAAATTATTGCTATTTTTCAACCCCCTTAAACTGGAGAAAAACATTTAATTAGTAAAACATTAATTAATTTACTTTAATTTTTCCCATCTCTCAGTAGTGGCGGGGAGGAACACAACAGTTTTCAATCTATGTCTGCATAGTTGTGTAGAGCTGCAGAATTTTAGTTGGATTTTTAATTTGGATGATCCCTGACAGCCCCAAACTAGTCAGGCTAATAAGTATTTGAGGCAAAATGGCTTTAATCTAACAATTTACTGAGTTTACCTGAAGTTGGCTAAATAACACTGTATGTTTAACTTCTACCTCTACATAAGTTGAATGCTGATAAAAGGAACTAGTAGATAACTATGTATATTGATAAGCACTGTTAAGAAAATGCAAAAATATTTCTAAACACTTTTCCAAATGTTTTCTACTTTAAGTTAGAAATAGTTTCAAATCTGAGAATAAACACTATATAATCTGCACTTTATAGGTTGGGTGCAGTGTCTCATGCCTGTAATCCCAGCACTTTGGAAGGCCAAGGCAGGAGGATTGCTTGAGGCCAGGAATTCAAGACCAGCCTGGGAAACAAAGTGAGACCCTGTCTTTACAAAAAATAAAAACAAAAATTTAAAACTGTATAATCTGCACTTTATGCTAAACTAGCTGTGCTCTTAAACTCAATTTTTTCAGCTCTAATAAAGGGCTTAATTTGATAGAATTATTCTACGATTAAATTTTGAAGACTGTTTTCACTCTCCTCTGCCGCCCATAGCAAGACTGCTTCCATAGATTTCTCAGAACCGTAGCCAGTTCTGGCTATTTGGTCAAGTCTGGGATCCCTCTTACCTGCTATTCTGCAGCTGCTTTCTCTGTCTTACATTTTTTGGGCCACGTCTAATCTTAAAGAGTAAACTCTACCCTTGGTTTGCATAGTGTGCATGACAAAAATAACAAGAATAATGGTAATGATGAAAATGATAAGAGCAAAATTTGTGGAGTGCTTTCCACATTCCAGGTAATGTGTAACATACAATTTAATTCTTACAGCAGTCTTATGGAGTGAAAATACTATTATGATTCCCGTTTTACAGATGAAAGAATGGAGGCACAGAAAAGTTACTTGTCTAAGTAACAGTCTATCCTTAAAGTCCACAGTCTTAACCACTTGATTTTTCATAGTGAGGAAAATATCCCAGAAAGTTGCAGTTTCAATTAATCACTAATTGTAGGGTAATTTAACTATACCAGTGAGTCCTACTAGCAGAAATATTTGGGCAACATAAGCCCACTGACTGGAGCTTTTGTCTTAGCATAATAACCTGTTTCCAGCAAGAATATAACAGAAAAAAGTTTCCCAGCTTTCAAAGGTTTATAATATTGATTAAAATTTAGATAAACTTAACCTTACACAAATGACTCTTACTTTCCTTTTTATTGAGAGCATTTTCTTTGGAGCATTTTCTTCTTTGGAGGATTATACCTTGCTCATCTTGGCACAAAAGAAGGCGAAAGGAAGTAACATGGGATTGGGAAAAGAGCAAGGAGATAAAGTTTGAGGAAAAAAAATCACCATGTTGATGTCTTCTTGAGTAGGCCAAGTTGCGTATAAAGAGAAAATGACAACAGGAGATTTTAAGGTATGATATATTGTTAAGAGTAGTACATATTTAAGAAGAGAAAATATGTTTTTGAAAACAAATTTAAACTTGAAAGGATGATTTTCATATTTTGAAGGGATTTATAACTTCACAAAGCATCTCCATTCTATCTTGTTCAGCTTTACATTTAAAAATAAACTCTTCTTGTTCATATAAACCTTATCTCTTACATAAAGTGAAATCTGTTAATTTTTTGTTTTGACAAGGATAAACTACTTACCTGCATCTGTTTAAGAATAGATTAACTTATTTTGAGAAGAAATTCTGGGCACCATTTTTGACCATTGAAGACTTATTTGTAATTTAATTTCTACTTTACATTGTGAATGTTCATTTTCTAATAAACAAGATTATTTTGCATATGTACCTTAAGCTTTAAAACTTTATTCAGTCGTCTT